TTCGTGTAATACCTGAATCGGTGTTTTCCCTGGCTTAGCTGTTATCATCTTCCCCAAACTGCAAAAACCACAAAAAGGTGTGCTTTGCATGCCAAATTGGAGATTGAAGCAGAAGCGTAGAGGCCAGTTTTAACCGCCACCGACGGTGACGAGGGAGGCGCCGAGTTCCCCGGAGGCCAGGGCCAGAGCTGGCGAGGCTGGGGCGCACCTGTCTTCCGGCCCCGCTGCGGCAGTCACTCCGCAGGAGCAGGCGGGGTGAGCGAGGTCTTTAGAGAGAGCACTTGAATGCGGGTAGGAGAGATTCTCAACAGAACAGGGCTGGCAGCAGCGCCGCAGCCTCTCAGGGAAAACCTGACGATCCCTTCCCGGGCGCGCCGACCGAGCGTCACCTCCGCCCGCCCCGCGCGCCGCCAGGGACCACGAGAGGGGCGGGGCCCGGCCGCAGACCCCAACCCTCGCCGCCGAGAGGGCGGGGCCGAGCACCCACAGCCGCGGAGGCGTGGGCGCCGGGCACGGCTTTACCCAGAATGCCTCTGGAGGGCCGGCTCCCCGCGCCCCGGCCCTGCCGCCCAACGCTCCCGGCCCTGGGGCCCTGACTGCCCGCACGCTGACCTGAAGGTCCCACTGTCCTCGCGCTCCAGCGGCGGGGCCTCGGCGCGGTGCCTGCTCTGGGACATGGCGAGAAGGGACGGCTCAGCGGCTGGAGGAAGAGCGGTGCGGAGCGACGTGCTCGCTCCCCGGGTCGCTGGTCCCCGGGAGGAGCTCCAGCGCCGCCACCTCCTCCGACTCCCCCGCCTCCTGCTTGCGTTGCTCCAGCGAGGGGGCAGGCAGGGTGGGGGCGGAGCCTTGGTGCCGTAGCTCCGGCTACGCCCCCTCGCTGCTCCTCTGCGGGCCTCCGTCCCGGCCCAACTCCGCCCCTGTCCCTTCCAGGGTCCGCCCCCTTCCCGCCCGGCTCCGCCCCGCTCCCGCGTGGGCACAGGCATTGGGCTCCCGGGGGTTCTCCGCGCCCGCCCCTGCCGGCCCTGACCAGCCTGTAGTAACTGGCCCCTAGGCCGCAGTTCTTTGTCCTTAGCAGGAGGCCGTTTCTTGCCGGGAGAGAGGGATTAGAGGGATTGTCCGGCGTGGGTCTAGGGTCGTTGAGGCCTAAAGTTAAGCCTTTGTGGGGAGGACGGATTGGGGGCTGGGTCACTTTAAGAAAAAGATTCTAAAATTACGAAGGCAGAATTCCAGGGAGTCTCCCGGGCCTGGTCCTGAAGCTTGAGACCCCGGATATATACGCTCCAGGGGGCTGCGGTGCGCTCTTCGGGTCCCCGAGCCCTGTGTTTAGGAACACGCGGGGACGTCCAAACACCCGCTCCTCTCCCGCCGGGCGGGCTCCTTTGTCTTCTGGGCTTTCGTCGCGAGATGGAACGCTGGGTCAGTGCATCCCAGCAAAACACGTTAGGAGTTCTTTAAAAATGGATTTATCTGGGGGTTGCAGTTGATGACGTTTTGATTTTAATATGTTTGCTGCTGCTACCAAGAGCTTTGTCAAGCAAGTTGGAGATGGAGGGAGATTAGTTCCTGTTCCAAGCCTCAGTGAAGCTGACAAATATCAACCTCTAAGTCTGGTGGTAAAAAAGAAGCGATGCTTTCTGTTTCCTAGATATAAATTTACTTCAACACCTTTTACACTGAAAGATATTCTCCTAGGAGACAGAGAAATTTCAGCTGGTAAGTTTAAATGTTTGGGAGTGCCAACTCATGTTTAAAAAATACTGAGTTTCTTCTTATAAAGGTATTTCATCTTATCAATTACTGAATTATGAAGATGAATCAGATGTTTCACTCTATGGAAGGCGAGGTAACCATATTGTAAATGACGTTGGGATTAACGTTGCTGGATCAGATTCCATTGCAGTGAAAGCTTCATTTGGTATAGTAACCAAACATGAAGTGGAAGTATCAACATTACTCAAAGAAATTACTACACGGTCAGTATAATAATCCTAATATATTTCAGTGTAGAGTCTTGTGAATGTATCTTCTTTATTTTAGAAAAATTAACTTTGACCACAGCTTGATACGTCAGTCAAGGAGCAGCAGAAAGGCAGTATTGTGTGTGGTCATGGAGAGCATCCGAACCACACGACAGTGCTCACTGTCTGTGCATGCTGGAATTCGAGGGGAAGCAATGCGGGTAAACCACACTTGTTGGGTTCTCTTACTAACCCTTAATTATGTTATTTATTTATTCAATATAGTTTCACTTTATGGATGAACAGAATCCCAAGGGAAGGGACAAAGCTATTGTTTTCCCAGCACATACAACCATAGCTTTCAGTGTTTTTGAACTCTTCATATACCTGGATGGTGCCTTTGGTGAGTTAAGGGTCTGCATGAAATACAAATGAGTTATAACATCTTCTAACAATTTTTTTTGTAGACCTTTGTGTCACTTCAGTGTCAAAAGGAGGATTTGAAAGGGAAGAAACGGCAACATTTGCACTGCTGTACAGGTTGAGAAATATCCTATTTGAAAGAAGTATGTTTATTGAAGAGTACTGTGAATGTCTTAACACATTTCTTTTCTGTTTTTGTCCTTTTAGATAGAAGAGTGATGGATGTCATTTCTCGTTCACAGCTTTACTTGGATGATCTTTTTTCTGACTACTATGACAAACCTCTCAGCATGACTGATATTTCACTCAAAGAAGGGACCCATATCCGAGTTAACTTACTTAATCACAACATTCCCAAAGGGCCTTGCATACTCTGTGGAATGGGGAACTTCAAAAGGGAGACAGTTTATGGGTGCTTTCAGTGTTCTGTTGATGGTCAGAAGTATGTGAGACTTCATGCAGTTCCTTGTTTTGATATTTGGCACAAGAGGATGAAATAAAATGAAAAATGAATACACCGTGTTGGTGTTTTAGGTGCAGTTGTGCCACAAACCTTCCCTAAATTATCTAGGTTTGCTTTGATGAATTAAATTAAAATGAGAAAAGCAAAAAGAAATTAACCTGTCTGGGTATCATATTCCCTATCTATAAAGTAGCAATTATAACAGTAGTGTCTATTTCTTAAGTTGTCATGAAAATTAATAACATTGTTTATATCAAAAAAGATTTACATATAAAATTCAGAGATTATGAATCATGCCAGTCACTTTAGAATCATTTTTGGGATGTAGTCTATCATTTTAGTTCACCTTTTTTTTTTTTTTTTTTGAGACAGAGCCTTGCTCCGTCACCCAGGCTGGAGTACAGTGGCATGATCTCAGCTCACTGCAACCTCTGCCTCCTGGGTTCAAGCAATTCTCTGCCTCAGCCTCCCGAGTAGCTGGGATTACTGGCGCCTGCCACCACGCCTGGCTAATTTTTTGTATTTTTAGTAGAGACAGAGTTTTACCATCTTGGCCAGGCTGATCTTGAACTCCTGACCTTGTGATCCACTTTCCTCGGCCTCCCAAAGTGCTGGGATTACAGGCATGGGCCACCGTGCCTGGCCTAGATAACTTTTTATATAATTAAGAGATTTTTGTAAATACCAATTTTATTTTCAATCAACTTTCAGTTCAATATGTAAGGATGACAAGACTGCACAAGTAGCAACTTTTGGTGTTTCAACTATTGCCTTTGGTCTGGTAAAATGAGAAAAATGTGTTAATAATTTAATGCAATCTTAAATGTTTAATTGCAGTATCAAATTAAAAGCACACTGAACTCAACATGGGGTTTTGTGTACACAGTTAACAAGGTG